GGGAGACGGTTGGGAACCAAAATGGTGGTGTTTTAGTGTAGGCGACAGTTGTCGCACACGCCCCCCCCCTCCCCCCAACTCCCAGGCTCTGACGGCTCCCAATCCCCTAAAATGCCGATTCGGTGCCACTTCCTCGCACACGCCGCCATCCCTCGCGCATTCCAAAGGTTACTATTAGCTCGGTCAGGGGGCGGGGGCGAGGCGACTGGGGCGCCAGTGAAAAGAATATGGGGTGGAGGGAGAGCTGAGAGAAACTGCCAGGGGGACGCTGCATTCTTCACTTCACCGTTTTGTTTTCCGCCATTTTACCGTCACCCTAAACCACCGACGGTCTCAACGACGGCTCTAGCTCCCTGGGGCTCTGGCCTAGGGAAAGAGGAGGTTGGCTAAGGGGGAAAACCCTTACTTCCCTCAATTCCTCCAGCCCCCGGCTGCGGCTGAAGAGGAAAACTCCGCCCGAGGCGGGAGGAAAGCTCAGGGACTGGACGCCACTTCCATTGTTCCCTTCGCCCTACGCTACACGCTGGGTGTGAGCCTCTCCTCCCCTCAGACAAGAAACACTGAACGCGGTGGATCCACGTCCCTCTAGTTTCTCGTCAGGAGTCTCCTTACCTGCTGCTGCAGCTACAGCTGCCGCCGCCGCTGCCGCCGCCGCTGCCGCCGCCGCCGCCGCCGCCGCCTCCGTGCCGCCAGTCGGACTGTGACCGCGCTCTGGATGGCTGCGGGGGGCGGCAGCTGTGGATCCCTTAAGGTCCTCACATTCGGGTTTCCGAGGTTCCGCAGCCCGAGCCAATCACAATCTACTCTGCGTCTGGGAGGCGCGCCGCCTCATTCTCCTTTATATTGCTGCTGACATGCTGAGGTTGCATTACGTCACGCTACCCTTGCTGCAGGGTAGGGGGCCAAAGGGGGGTCTCGCGCACGCGCGCGCGCGGGAGATCGAGGCGCCCGCGCTAGGTTAGTGCGAGACCCCGCCGGCTTGAGGCGGGGGCTGAGCGCCGGCCAAGTCCAAGTGCGCAAGCCCAGATCTCGGCGCGCCCCTGAGGAGTTTCTGTGGGAAGATTTTCTGTTTTCCAGGTTTCCCAAGGGAAACGAAGAAAGGGAGGAGGATAATCAATGACTGAACCTCTAATAGATGTTGGACGACGTTAAAAAAAAAATGTATCGGCCCTACCCTCGAGGATTTGACAAATTAGACTGACCAGAGTAATAAGAGGTATGCCTCACCCCAATAAAACCTGTGTGTGTAAGTTAAATAAAGATCTTGCTTATCTGTTAAGATACAGGCAGAAGAGGAGACATAGACACACACAGAGGAGAAGATGATGTGAAAAGGGAGGCAGAGATCACAGTGGTGTGGCTACAAGCCAAGAAATACCGAAGCCATCAGAAGTTGGAAGAGGTAAGGAATGGATTTTCCCCTAGAGCCTCTGGCTGCTCATAACCAGAGATCTCTGACCTTACAGCCACCAAGAGTGCTGAACAATCATCTGAGGACATCATTGGGTATCACTGGCAAAGAGAAGAGATGAAGAAAAGATAAGAGAAAGAAATGAAAGTGGAAGAGGGCAGAAAAAGATAAACAAAAGTTAGGAGAGTTTTCAGGAGGAGAAAATAAAGAGAAGACAGAGAAGGAAGTATCTGGTAAGGAAACAAATACAGATGTAATCCAGTTGCCCAGGTAACAAGATTTATTCTCTTTACTCAGCCTTCCTTCTCCAGGGTTACCTTCTTCTTATAAACCTGTTCATGACTCAGTCCAGGCTCCTCATCCCTTCACTTTCATGCCCCCAAATGCACTACCGCAAATACAAGACTGGTGTGTGGTAAGCAACTTTAACTAAAGTATTGGGGAAAATCTCTCTCTTCCTTCCTGTTTGAATCTTACAGGGGTACCAAAAAAGCCTATGAACTTAAAAGGGAGAGAAAAAACAATATTGGCTCTGAGGTAAGAAGATTCTTACAAATTTAAACTCTGCTTGCCTTATGCCTCTCAATTCTTTGTTCTGCAGACCCACATGGATTCACCACCAGTAGCATACGTTGATGCCATGCGACTGGGATATAATCTGCTGCTAACATACTTTGGTGTCATGTGACTTGGATACATTTCCCAGTGGTAAGACACCTCTCCACTTCACTTTATAGAGGTCGTCTTCCCTTTACTTCCCCCCTTTTGGCAGGGAAAGGCCAGATGACAACCTGAAACTCAGCCAAGCTTGCAGCTGTGGTCGCTGGTGAAGTCAACTCCAGCAAACCGGAGGCATTAATAATCTTCCTGAGGTGCTCCTCTCTTTTTCCAATTCCCACCTTGATAGAGGGGTATCTCAAAGTGGGCGAATCAAATTGAGAAGAACTGGGAACAGCCAACAACCTCCCACCACAGCACAGTTAAGGGATTCTGTTCCATCAAGACAGCCATCAGCCAATCAGTTGTCTGCCAACCCATCATCTGCCACCCCATCCTTAGTCAACAAAGCAGGAATCAACTGGGCATGAACCAATCAGGCACGAACCAATCAAGTTTATCAGACTCGAACCAAGCAGGCATAAACCAGCCAAGCACAAACTCACTTGGTATGAACCAAATGGACATGAACCAAGGGAGTGCAAGCCTATATGAAATGAACCAAGTGGACATGAAACAACCAAGCATGAGCCAAGCTGGCATGAGGCAATCAGGTACAAACCTACCAGACATAAACCAACCCGACATGAAACAACCAGACACATGGCAATTAGGTAGGAGCCAACCAGGCATGCTGCAACAAGAACTGAGCCAACTAGTCCTGAGCAAAGCAGGCATAAGCCAACCAGACCCATCGCAACCAGGCCCAAGCCAATCAGGCCCCAGCCAATCACGCATGAGGCAAATAGGCACGAACCAATCAGGTATGAGCCAACCAGTGATGCAGCAACTAGACAGCCAGTCAGGTGGGAGCCAACCAAGCATGAGACAAGTAGGCACCAGCCAATTAGGCACAAGCCAAATAGGCATGAGCCAACCAGGCACATGGCAAACAGGACTGAGCCAACCAGTCCTGAGGCAACCAAACATGAGTCCACCAGGCATGTGGCAACCAGGCGTGCAACAACCAGGCATCAGCCAGCAAGTCCCAAGCCACCCAGACATGAGTCAACCAGGCATGAGCCAGCAAGTCCCCAGCCAACCAGGCATAAGGCAACCAGACACTAGCCAATCATGTAAGAACCAAACAGACATGAGCCAACCAGACGCAAACCAATCAAGTTTATCAGATTCCAACCAAACAGGTATAATCCAGCCAAGCCCAAGCTTACTTGGTATGAACCAAATGGACATGAACCAATGGAGTGCAAGCCTATATGAAATGAACCAAGTGGACATGAAACAACCAAGCATGAGCCAAGCTGGCATGAGGCAATCAGGTACAAACCTACCAGACATAAACCAACCTGGCATGAAACAACCAGGCACATGGCAATTAGGTAGGAGCCAACCAGGCATGTGGCCACAAAGCCTGAGCGAACTAGTCCTGAGTGAAGCAAGCATAAGCCAACCAGGTCCACCGCAACGAGCCCCAAGCCAATCAGGCCCCAGACAATCAAGCACGAGCCAAGCAGGCACAAACCAATCAGGTATAAGCCAACCAGTGATGTGGCAACTAGACATGAGACAGTCAGGTGGGAGCCAACCAAGCATGAGACAAGTAGGCACCAGCCAATCAGGCACAAGCCAAATAGGCATGAGCCAACCAGGCACATGGCAAACAGGCCTGAGCCAACCAGTCCCGAGGCAACCAAACAAGAGTCCACCAGGCATGTGGCAACGAGGCATGTGGCAACCAGGCATGAGCCAGCAAGTCCCCAGCCAACTAGGCATGAGACAACCAGGCACTAGCCAATCAAGTAAGAACCAAACAGGCATGAGCCATCCAGGCAGGGGCCAACCAGGCATATGGGAACCGGGGCCGAGTCAGCCAGGCCTGAGCCAACAAGACCTGAACCAATTAGTGCTGAGCCAACCAGGCCTGAGTCAACCAGGCAGGAGCCAACCAAGTGTGAGCCAAATGGGCATGAGGCAAACAAGCATGGATTACTTTCAAATAAGACATGCAGAGGCTGGAGACTGCCCAGAAATTTTGCGACTGATTAAAGTAAGCCTATTTTTATTACATGGAGCCTCATGTCATAAACTGAAGGTTTTATCTACTTTGACAGGAATTGGCTGCCTGTGAAAACATGCTAGATGCAATGGAGTTAACAGCAGCTGGTAAGGTGTTTTGTGGTATTTTCAGAGCAAGATCTGACATCCTATATATGAATTGATATTTCAGATTTACTCAGAGATGGCTTTGGGGACAATCCCCTTTTCTACTGCCTGATTGCAGAAGTAAACGATCAACAAAAACCATCAGGTAGAGTAAACCTTTCTTCTCCAGTTCAATCTACCTTTCTACACCCTTTCTTCTCCCTTCCTAGGCAAACTGACTGTTGGATTTGCCATGTACTACTTTACATACGACTCATGGACTGGCAAGGTACTTTACCTAGAGGACTTTTATGTCACACAAGCTTACCAAGGTAAAACTAAAATTTATGATATTACTTTTAAAGCAGTTTTCACTTTGCATTGTCTATTTAAAAGGCCTAGGTATTGGAGCTGAAATGCTGAAGAGGCTAAGTCAGGTATGTATTACAATTAGTATTGATATTCTATAGCATGCACTTTCTTGTCGTCATTTGGAACCAGGCTTCTATCAACTACTATACTAGTCGAGGGGCTTTAGACCTTTCCTCTGAGGAGGGCTGGCATCTCTTCAGGTTTAACAGAGAAGAACTCCTGGACATGGCATGGGAAGAATGAAAGAGGCTTTGTAACAACTCATCCCAACACAGCCTCCAACATTTGACTGTCACCTGAGTCTAACAGCAGTTTGACTTTGTTGTACAATACAGCAAGTGATCATCACATTCTTGTTTGAGCAGATCTTTTATTTTGAAAC